CCCTGTTTTTAGGAGGTAGTGAGTGGAAGCTGGAAGAATAAGAAAGCTTGGGGAGACTGCAATTGCAGTCAGGAAAGAAAGGTACTCTGCCGGGAAGAACACCCCATCTTCTCCTAGGGAAAGATTGTGGAGTCCTGGGGTTTGTTTTGTTTTTCAATTTTTTGTTTTAAGAGACAGCGTCTCGCTCTGTCACCCAGGCTGGAGTGCAGTGGCGCAATCACAGCTCACTGCAACTTCGACCTCCCCGGCTCAAGTGATCCCCCCGCCTCAGCCTCGTGAGTAGCTGGGACCACAGGCGTGCACCACCACGCCCGGCTAACATTTTATTTTTTGTGGATATAAGGTTGCCCTATTTCTTTGTGGAGATAAAGGCTCCCCTATGTTGCCCAGGCTGGTCTCGAACTCCTGGCTTCAAGCGATGCTTTCGCCTCGGCCTCCACAAAGTGCTGGGTTCACAGGTGCGTGAGCCCGACCTGTGTCTCGTTTTGAAGCTCAGGGAGAGGGCGCTGTGAGCAATCCCTAAACCCTTTAAGAGTAAAAAGTGCGTGCACCTTTAAGAGGACGGTTAGAAAACGCGGGGCGTGGCCACAGGAGAATAAGTTCGCGCTGAACCAGGAGCGTGGGATAAGACCGGCCCCTTCCGGTTACGAAACCTTAGCAAGATGGCGGCTCCCTGGGCGGTAAGTGACCGGAGTTCCTAGAGCCCCAAATTTGAAGTCCGCTCTACAGCCTCCGCATTCAGGGCCTCTGTTGGCGGCCACGAGAGCAGAAAGCCGTGAGGCAGCAGGCTAAGCCTGGCAAGCCCCGTACTGGGAGTGCAAACCTGTGGCTAGTGGGGGCCAGGAAGGATCTGTGAGGGTCGCAGGCGGAGGAGACGCTTTAGCGAGCGAGAGGAGGCAGGGACTTGGCTGAGAGTATCCAATGGGGATGAGGGAGTGGCTGCCGAAGAGCGACGCGACTAACCAATCAGAGGGAGGGATGACACAAGGAGCTAATGGACAGGCAAGGGTGGGGCCTGTAGGATAAGAGAGCTTGGAAGGGATTGTTCGAGGATGTGGGATTTGGTCTTAGAAGACCGAAGGATGAATGTAAGGAAAGTTAGTGGGAGATTGACGAATTTAGGCTCAGCTCCTTTCCTCTCCCCCTCCCCAGTCCCTGCGCCTGGTCGCCCCCATGTGGAATGGGCGTATCAGGGGCATCCATCGCCTGGGTGCGGCAGTGGCCCCAGAGGGCAATCAGAAGAAGAAAAGGACAATACTCCAGTTCCTGACCAACTATTTCTACGATGTGGAGGCTCTGAGGGATTACTTGCTCCAAAGGGAGATGTACAAGGTGCATGAGAAAAATCGGTGAGAATCCCTGGTCTGCAAGACCCTGTGGATGCCCTGCTGACACTCCCTTTCCCGTTTCCAGGTTTCGAGACAAGGAGTGGATCAGGCCAGATAAGTATGGCCATTTCTCTCAGGAGTTCTGGAATTTCTGTGAAGTGCCTGTCGAAGCTGTGGATGCCGGTGACTGTGACATCAACTACGAGGGCCTGGATAACCTCCGTGAGTGCGGTGGGGTGGAGATGGGACAGGCCCCTGGTGCCATCCCACCCTCTCCCCACCGCAGTCCGCCTGAAGGAGCTCCAGTCCTTGTCGCTGCAGCGCTGCTGCCACGTGGACGACTGGTGTCTCAGCCGCCTCTACCCACTGGCCGACTCGTTGCAGGAGCTCTCGCTGGCCGGTTGCCCCCGCATCTCCGAACGGGGCCTCGCCTGCCTCCACCACCTCCAGTGAGACCTCAGCTCAGGCTGGGCCACATGCCCAGGCACCTCTCCCACCTAACCCAGATGCAGGAGAGGAAGTGGGGAGGGGCAATGTTAGGCAGTTCTCATATCCCCCTGCATCCATCACAAACCTAGAGTATTTATGGTAGATGAGCAGTCACAGTGAGTCTCTGGAAGAATTAAATGACTCCTGGTTTTCTTCCTTTTTGTTTTAGTCAAAACTGTGTGATATCGACGCTGTTGCAGAACAGCAGGAGCTGGAGTTGCATATTTGCAATTAACACAGTGGGCTTCATGTGCCTGGACAGCTATAAAGATTTTATTTTAGGAAGCTAAGGTTGAAATTTGGGGCCAGTACCTCCCTATACACACACACATGCACGCATGCACGCACGCACACACACACACGCACGCACACACACTGTCCTGTAAGGTTGAAATTTGGGGCCAGTACCTCCCTACACACACACACACACACACACACACACACACACGCACGCTGTCCTGTACCTCCCTACACACACGCACACGCTGTCTGTACCTCCCTACACACACACACACACACACACACGCTGTCCTTATACTGGCTTATCTCCCTATACACACACACACACACACACACACGCTGTCCTGTACCTCCCTACACACACACACACACATGCTGTCCTTACACTGGCTTACCTCCCTATACACACACACACACACACACGCACACACTGTCCTGTACCTCCCTATACACACACACGCTGTCCTTACACTGGCTTACCTGCCTATACACACACACACACGCACACGCTGTCCTGTACCTCCCTACACACACACACATGCTGTCCTTACACTGGCTTCCTGTCCTTCTCACCCCTTTTCAGGAACCTCCGCAGGCTGGACATCTCGGACCTCCCTGCCGTGTCCAACCCTGGCCTCACTCAGATATTGGTGGAGGAGATGCTGCCCAATTGCGAGGTTGTGGGAGTCGACTGGGCTGAGGGCCTGAAGTCAGGGCCGGAGGAGCAGCCTCGGGACACAGCCAGCCCTGTCCCTGCCTAGCCTTTAGCCCTGTCCCCACTCACGTGGCTTCTCAGCGGGCTGCATGGAATGTCTGGTAGCTCACCACACTTCTGGCTTCCATTTGTCTTCACTCAACGTCAGGGTGGGGGAGTGGTGCTGGCCAATCACAGGAGAGAGCGTGAGTTCCCAGTATTTATTCCTGGCTGCCCTTGGCTAAAGGTCACAGCTCCTGTCACCCTGTCAGGCAGCCCTTTCCATGCCCCTGTTCAGGCCTGGGGAGGTAAAGGCTCAGGCTGTTAGTAGCCGCAGAGAGCCACACTCACCTTGTCAGGAGACTCTTCTCAAACTGTCCTTATGTGAGTGCACTGCCATTTCTTGCAGGGACCCTGACTGACACAGGGGCTACTACTGACACTTTACAGGGATGGTTCTCCCCCGTGCAGGGCCGCTGTGCCCACTGCAGGACATGCAGCATCCTTCGCCCCACTCCACTCACTAAAGGCCAGCGCACCCCAGGCCCCATAGTATTGCTGGTTATGGATTTATTGACTTTATGTTCCAAATTCAGCTTTTTCAGTTGGCTGTTTTTTGAAAGGGGATAAGCTTTGTCAGTAGAGGGCACCAAACAGGCATTATAGGAGGAAAGGCGCCTCCTTCGTGGTTCTTGTTGGTTGTGCTTCTGCCTCTGGACGCCGCAGTGCATGTGGCTTCCCCAGCACCCAGCTCCTGAAGCACCAGGCGGTCAGCAGCTGCCCTTGGCACCCTCCAGCCCTCAGAAGTTGCGTAGGAGACACAGCGCCTCCACTGAGGCACCTCTCTGGGAATAACGTTCCCCAGCACCCCAAATGGATTTCCAGTCAATTCAGAAGCATTTTACCAGTGAAGCCCTCATTATTCCAGTTCACTGTTAAAGCCAGTAATTCTCTATATTAAACTTTCCCTGTTCAAGTTACTCTGTGGTTTTTCTCTCCTGACTGCATCCTG